CTGGGATTACAGGCATGAGCCACTGAGGTGGGCTGGGATGGCATTCTGATTCCTGATTTCCCTGGTCAGAAATCTTTGTTCCTGGATTTGTTCTCACGTTACCTTGCGTCTCTGTGGAAGCATTTATTTGCCATATTCTGCAAACATGTTGTCGCCAGATAGATTGAATGCTACCCGAAGGTTTGTCACAGTGCTGTGCACAAAGTGGGACTTCAAGTGTTATGGAGGCCTGGAAAGCCAGGTACAATGGCTCACCCAGCACTTTGGGAGGCCGAGGCGAGCGGATCGCATGAGGCCAGGAGCTCGAGACCAGCCTGGTCAACGTGGTGAAACCCCGTCTCTGCTAAAAATATAAAAATGAGCCAGGCGTGGCGGCGCGTGCCTGTAGTCCCAGCTACTCTGGAGGCTGAGGCAGGAGAATCGCCTGAACCCGGGAGGCGGAGGTTGCAGAGAGCCGAAATCACGCCACTGCACTCCAGCCTGGGCGATAGAACTAGACCCCAACTGAATAAATAAATAAAATAAAGCGAAAGTGTTCTGGGTTGTTTGTGTTTAATTATACTAAGGAGATTTGATAGGAAGGAGCACAATAAATGTCATGGTGATTATTTGGTTTATTGTAATACAATAAAGGAAATACAATAAAAGGTTTAACAAACCTTTTCATAAAGTTGCTTTGGTTGTTAAAAAATTTTAGACCTTTCCTGCCATTTTTCTTTTTTTAAGTACATCATTCTAACTTCCTAAAAGTATAGCTCAAAAAGGTGGGGGCCCAGGGGAGAGGCCAGCAGCGAAGGCATTATTGGGATCTTATTTGCCCCAAGATCACGCAGAGATGATTTATTCAGTTTGTAGATTATATAAACGGAAGAGGGAATTAATAGTTCCTGAATCTACCATGAGTCAGATACAAACTTTCTCATACAACCCTCACGGTAATCCCACAAGGTTAGAAATTGGGAACAGAAGAGAGAGGGCGGGGAACTGAGCTCGGGTTTCAGGCTAGCAGCAGACAAGCAGGAAGCGGAACGAAGAATGATTTCTAAGCGCAGTTCCGCAGCCCACTCACCTCGTCGGCTGGGGCCACCTGCTCTGGGAGTTTCGATTTCCCTTCCCGCGACTGCACCTCCACAGACATGGGCAACGCCTTACCAGAGCAACACCTGTGTTTGTTGGGCGGGAATGAGCCTTGCACTGGGCAGGGCTCAGGGCCCATCGCGTGCAGCGAAGCGCGGGTGATTTAAACCCAAGCAGCGGGCGCCTAGAACCCGACCGGATGCTCCTTGACTTTGCCCCCGGTCTCCGGACTCCTCTGATTGGACGTGGCTGCGTTCGGCCGCCCAATGGCGAGGCAGCGCGCGGCTTCCCGGAAGTGGCGGCGCGGTCAGGGCTGGCCTTGGCTTCAGCTGCGGTTTTGGGGTCCCGGACTCTGGGATCGGCGGCGCTATGAGTTCTTTCGAGGGGCAGATGGCCGAGTATCCAACTATCTCCATAGACCGCTTCGATAGGGAGAACCTGAGGGCCCGCGCCTACTTCCTGTCCCACTGCCACAAAGGTGAGTGAGGGCTGCGCGTCGCCCGCTCCCGGATATTCATGAGTTTTTGTTCTTTTGTTTTTAGATCACATGAAAGGATTAAGAGCCCCTACCTTGAAAAGAAGGTTGGAGTGCAGGTAATTTATTTTGCTACTTGTGTTTTTAAGCAGTACTGAAAGTTTTTTTCTTTTTTCCTTTCAGCTTGAAGGTTTATCTATACTGTTCACCTGTGACTAAGGAGTTGTTGTTAACGAGCCCGAAATACAGATTTTGGAAGAAACGAATTGTAAGTTTTATTTTTTTAATAACTTAATTTTTTATATACATGGTCTCTTATTTTATTTTTATAGATATCTATTGAAATCGAGACTCCTACCCAGATATCTTTAGTGGATGAAGCATCAGGAGAGGTAACTAAATATTAAATATTGATTTTTTTAAACCATTACTATTTTTTCTTTATTTTCTTTTTAGAAGGAAGAGATTGTTGTGACTCTCTTACCAGCTGGTCACTGTCCGGGATCAGTTATGTAAGGGGGTCATTTATTTTGTCATTTTATTATCAGAAGTCACTGGGATATATTTCTTTTTCAGGTTTTTATTTCAGGGCAATAATGGAACTGTCCTGTACACAGGAGACTTCAGATTGGCGCAAGGAGAAGCTGCTAGAATGGAGCTTCTGCACTCCGGGGGCAGGTACTGGGCCTCGTATAGGTTTTATTTTATTTGGATGGCTAACATCAATTTTTTTTCTTTTCAGAGTCAAAGACATCCAAAGTGTATATTTGGATACTACGTTCTGTGATCCAAGATTTTACCAAATTCCAAGTCGGGTAAGTCTGCCTGGAGGAACAGGGTTATCATCCCTGTTAAATGTCTCTTTAAAATCCTGTCTAGGAGGAGTGTTTAAGTGGAGTCTTAGAGCTGGTCCGAAGCTGGATCACTCGGAGCCCGTACCATGTTGTGTGGCTGAACTGCAAAGCGGCTTATGGCTATGAATATCTGTTCACCAACCTTAGTGAAGAATTAGGAGTCCAGGTATGGTGACTGTTCATTCTTTTCTTTTCTTTCATAATTTGCATGTATGTATTATTTGCCTTAGGTTCATGTGAATAAGCTAGACATGTTTAGGAACATGCCTGAGATCCTTCATCATCTCACAACAGACCGCAACACTCAGATCCATGCATGCCGGCATCCCAAGGTACGTGTGCAAGTGATTCCTCTCGTATTGTTAACTGTTTTTCTATGCTTTTTATCTTTTTTAGGCAGAGGAATATTTTCAGTGGAGCAAATTACCCTGTGGAATTACTTCCAGAAATAGAATTCCACTCCACATAATCAGCATTAAGCCATCCACCATGTGGTTTGGAGAAAGGAGCAGAAAAACAAATGTAATTGTGAGGTAAGAGAGCAATATCATAGGTCTTCTGAGAGTCTTTTTATTTTGTGTTTTCACTTCCCTTTAGGACTGGAGAGAGTTCATACAGAGCTTGTTTTTCTTTTCACTCCTCCTACAGTGAGGTAAGAGGATCCCATATACTCATAACCCTTATATTGTTGATCCATGTGATTTTCCTTTTTCTAGATTAAAGATTTCTTGAGCTACCTCTGTCCTGTGAACGCATATCCAAATGTCATTCCAGTTGGCACAACTATGGATAAAGTTGTCGAAATGTGAGTAGTCACTGGTTGTGGGACTTGGTGTCAAGGAAAAATCAAATATTCTGATTCATTTCAGCTTAAAGCCTTTATGCCGGTCTTCCCAAAGTACGGAGCCAAAGTATAAACCACTGGGAAAACTGAAGAGAGCTAGAACAGTTCACCGAGACTCAGGTAAGAAAAATGGTCCTGGGTTCAGAGGGGTGATCTTTTCGTGTCTTTTACCTTTGTTATGCAGGAACAGAGTAGCATTTAGTATATGGTTAATTTTCCCCACTACTGAGGCAAGGCTCTTCTTGGTTCTTTTACAAATGCCCATGGATCATGAGGTTTTCCACTCTGGCTGTTGGGACCAGGACAAGACACTGTTCCTGGCACGGTGAGTTCTGGGCACTTTCTTTCCTTTTGTTTGAGTGATTCGTTGCCTGGCTGCAGGTAGTTTCCTTACAAGCACATGCTGCTTAGTGCACTGAACACGTGGTGGGGACGCCTCTGCAGCTTTTCAGAGTTTCTGTGCAGCACTCTCCTCTCTGGTCTTCTGCTCTGTAAACTCCAGGTACATTTATTTCTTCAATGTTCCACTTCCACCTCACATCAAGGATGTCCATGGGCTCTATCCAGATGTTCCCTCCCTGACTGGAATCTGTTATGAAGCAGGGAGTCAGGCAATCATAGGACTCATCTGTGTCTTATTTCTCATGTCATTGTCCTTAATTGCTCGATGTCCATTTTCTTGAGAGATAGTTTCTGATTTTTCGTTATTTCAAGTGGGAGGTTAAATCTAGTCCGTTACTCCATCTTACCTGGAAGCAAAAGTCCTTTCTTCCTTTAATCTTTTGTGCCTTTTATGCATCTACCCAATCCACACTCCTTTTTGATAAATGTCTTTTGGGATCAGGCATAGTCACTGATTTGGAATGCAGAACTGTTCAACTTAGAGATCATACAAAAATATTTCATAAAAAGGTAATTTTGGGCTAGGCAAAGTGGCTCATGCCTCTAATTCCAGCAATTTGGGAGGCCGAGGGGGTGGATTGCCTGAGTGCAGGAGTTCAAAACCAACCTGGGCAACAAGGGGAAACACTGTCTAAAAAAAATTAGCTGGGCATGGGGGTGGATCTCCTGAGCCTGAGAGGTAGAGGCTGAACTGTGACTGTATAAAACTCAAAAAACAACTTTGGCATAGTAGTGAGGGACCTAAAACATACATATGATCTTTGGCTTAAAATCTACATTCTGCAGTCTAGGATGATTCCAAATACAGTCGTTAGATATCTTAGTGACCTTAAGCCCTAAGTTCAGTTACAAGTCATAACACTGAACCTTTAAGAATGAGGTTGGGTCGTGTGTATTGGCACACCCTTTTCTCTGGGCCTAGCTTCACACGGGGAACATGGGAGCTGGATAATGGTCTCTATGGTCCTTTATATTAGTGTCTTAAAAATGCAGTGTTTAGCCACATCATTTAAGTGGATTATTATAACACCAGATTCAGCAGTAGAACAAGAAGTTGCCATACACAGTAGTCTTGGGTGCATTTAACTTTCTTCCTAGGTTAGATACTGTTACAAGATGGGAAAATATTTGTTTTTCTAAGTAAGGCTTTTTTCATTTTAAGAACATTTGTTGACACAGCATGCTTATTAATGTTTTGAATTTTAAGTTCTTGACACGTTGATTATTCAGTATTTTGCTTTAAAGTTGATTTAACCTGTTGCAACCTTGTGCATAAAACATGTCAATAAGATGCTCACAGAAGAAAAACCTTAATAAAAAGCAATTTAATTTTCCTAAGTCAGCCAACCCACTGAGCATCTACTATTTGCAGAGCACACAGGCTTTGCAAACCTGGCTGAACAGATATCAGCTGTAGAACTTAAAAATCAAATTATTTGGTCCTATCTTCCTCAGGGATTCAGTAGGTCTGGAATGAGATACAGAAACCTGTTTTTTTTTTTTTTCTTTTTTTGAAGTTTTGCATATGATCGTAATGATCAGCCAGGCTTACATATAGAGCAGAGTGACTGCTCTATATTCTCCACTGATACTCTGGCATTTATTATAAAAAGTTGAAGGATGGCAGTTAAATTGTTCAGCATATCCCAAGAATATCTTTTCCCTTTGAAGAAGAGTGGCCTCCCTATTCTTTGCAATTCCAAGAATTAAAAGTACAGATAAATACTACAAATTGGCTCCCTTTGCCTTGTTTCCTATAAACCTGTTTTGTTTGTCCCACAGAGGAGGAAGATGACTATCTCTTTGATGATCCTCTGCCAATACCTTTAAGGCACAAAGTTCCATACCCGGAAACTTTTCACCCTGAGGTATTTTCAATGACTGCAGTATCAGAAAAGCAGCCTGAAAAACTGAGACAAACCCCAGGATGCTGCAGAGCAGAGTGTATGCAGAGCTCTCGTTTCACAAACTTTGTAGATTGTGAAGAATCCAACAGTGAAAGTGAAGAAGAAGTAGGAATCCCAGCTTCACTGCAAGGAGATCTGGGCTCTGTACTTCACCTGCAAAAGGCTGATGGGGATGTACCCCAGTGGGAAGTATTCTTTAAAAGAAATGATGAAATCACAGATGAGAGTTTGGAAAACTTCCCTTCCTCCACAGTGGCAGGGGGATCTCAGTCACCAAAGCTTTTCAGTGACTCTGATGGAGAATCAACTCACATCTCCTCCCAGAATTCTTCCCAGTCAACACACATAACAGAACAAGGAAGTCAAGGCTGGGACAGCCAATCTGATACTGTTTTGTTATCTTCCCAAGAGAGAAACAGTGGGGATATTACTTCCTTGGACAAAGCTGACTACAGACCAACAATCAAAGAGAATATTCCTGCCTCTCTCATGGAACAAAATGTAATTTGCCCAAAGGATACTTACTCTGATTTGAAAAGCAGAGATAAAGATGTGACAATAGTTCCTAGTACTGGAGAACCAACTACTCTAAGCAGTGAGACACATATACCCGAGGAAAAAAGTTTGCTAAATCTTAGCACAAATGCAGATTCCCAGAGCTCTTCTGATTTTGAAGTTCCCTCAACTCCAGAAGCTGAGTTACCTAAACGAGAGCATTTACAATATTTATATGAGAAGCTGGCAACTGGTGAGAGTATAGCAGTCAAAAAAAGAAAATGCTCACTCTTAGATACCTAAGAATTCAAAGCGTTTCAACCTAGAGCAACCACTAAAAAACCTGCACAGAGATGACAGTCAATATTACAATAGAGAAAATACAGTACTTAAAAATGTTCAAATAACCTGGTTGGGTGTGGTGGCTCACACTTGTAATCCCAGCACTTTGAGGTGGGCAATGGCTTGAGCCCAGGAGTTCGACACCAGCCTGGCCAACACAGTGAAATGTGTCTCTACTTACAAAAAAAAAAAAAAAAAAAAAAGCCAGGCATGGTGGTGGGCTACTCTGGAGGCCCTTGAGGATCACTTGAGCCCAGGAGATTGAGGCTGCAGTGAGCCATGACTGTGCCACTGCACCTCTAGTCTGGGTGACAGAGCAAGACCCTGTTTAAAAAAGAAAAAGGCCAGGCACGGTGGCTCATGCCTGTAATCCCAGCTACGCAGGAGGCCAAGGCAGGAGAATCACTTGAACCTGGGAGGTGGTGGTTGCAGTGAGCTGAGATTGTGTCATTGCACTCCAGCCTGGGCAACAAGAGCAAAACTCTGTCTCAAAAAAAAAAAAAAAAAAAAAGAAAAAAAAATGGTAGAACTAAACCCATACGTATCAATGATTACATTAAATGTAAATGGTCTAAGTGCATCAATGACAAGAGACACGGAAAAAACCAACATAACCCAGTGATCTGCTGTCTATAAAGAAAGTCAATTCAAGTGATTGATAGGTTAAAAGGATGGAAAAACCATGTAAACAATTAAAAATGGAGTGGTTATATGGACAGTTTCCTAATGATAAAAGGTCTAGTTCACCAAGAAGACAAAATAATCCTAAACGTATATGCACCTAACAGCTCCAAAAATTTATGAAGCTAGAACAGCTGAAAAGAGACAAACTAATGCACAATTACAGCTAGGGATTAATTTAACATCCCTCCTTAGTAACAGAACTAGTATATACACATTAATCAGTAAGAATATAGAACTGAAAATCATAAGCCGACTGGATTAAATTGACATTTATAGAACACACCACCCCAAACTAGCAGAATGTATCTCCTGAAGTACACATGGAACATTCAGCATGATCATATCTTTGCTCATAAACACACCTGATTTAAATTGACAAACTTGGATCTAGTATGATAAACTGATGGCTATAGACAAAATCAGCACCTTATTTATCCCCAAAGATGTTAAGTCACTTAACCTTGATGTGAATACGGTGGCCAAATTAGAAGCGGACAATTAGAATATAAAAGAAAATGCTCAAGAATTAAATGGTGGCCAGGCACAGTAACTCCTGCCTGCAATCCCAGTACTTTGGGAGGCTCGCTTGAGCTCAGGGTTTTGAGTCCAGCCTGGGCAACACACAGGGAGACCCTGTCTCCACAAAATGTTAGCCAGACATGGTGGTGTGCACCTGTAGTCCTCGCTACTTGGAAGGCTTAGGTGGCAGGATGGATTGAGCCCAGGAGGTTGAAACTGCAGTGAGCTGATTGTGCCCAGCCTGGGCAACAAAGCAAGACCCCATCTCAAGAAAAATAAATTAAAAAAAACTAAAGTATATGTGTTATTCTGTGAGTCATTCAACATTCTTGAAGTCCATCAATGTGTTAGGCTTTTGTGTTATGTATGAGGATTTTTAACAAGTTTTAACAGATATTCAGGAACACTTAGTTATTGTGACATTTCATAGATTATGGAAGCAAAAGCAGAGACACCACTTAAAACAATTTGCAGATCAGTTAAACTAACACTTGATATGCATTATCATGATGCTGCATGGCAATCCGACCAAAAAGTATTGGATCCACCAGACTAACCAGGGTAACAAGACTCAGAGTTAGTATACACATAACTATACACATTTGTATATATTCACTGTTAACTAAAACTTAGTTTTAACAGTGTACCTTATGATCGAAAGTGGTTGTTCAAAAAATGCCTGTAAACATTCCTCTGAATATATTCCTGTTATTTTATAATCACATTAATATTACATACTGTTACGTTTGTTTTATATGTGAGTCTGGCATTATAAATGCTGGCTGAATGAATTGGGCTAAGACAACTACAACAGATGTGATCAAGAAACCGATAGTGATTACCAGAAATTATATTTGGTGCTTACTCTGATGATGCTCTTAAGTTTTTTACAGACTATATGAACTCCTTTAATTTTCACAACCACCCTTTGAGGTAGATACATTTCTAATCCCCATGTACAAATGAGACAAAGGCACAGAGGTTAGTTCACATAGCTATGAGGCACAGGCAGAATTCAAACACAGGCAGTTTGGCTTCAGAGACCATGATCTTAACTGCTATGCTCTGATGTCTCTCCAAAAAAGTATAAACATGAGCAGGGTTAATTGTAGCAGCTACTTGGTTTTTACGTCAAGAATCATAAACCACAAGAGGAAACATGAAGTTTTTGTTTTTTACTTTTCAAGATGGAGTCTCGCTCTGTCACTCAGGCTGGAATGCAGTGGCCCTATCTCAGCTCACTGCAACCTCAGCCTCCAGGGTTCAAGTGATTTTCCTGCCTCAGCCTCCCAAGTAGCTGGGATTACAGGTGTGTGCCACACCTGGCTAATTTTTGTATTTTTAGTAGAGACAGGGTTTCACCATATTGGTCAGACTGGTCTTGAACTCCTGACCTCTGGTGATCCACTCGCCTCGGCCTCCCAAAGTGCTGGGATTACAGGCGTCAGCTACCGTGTCCAGCCGAAACATGAAGTTTCAAAATGCCAAGATGTATCACAGAAGACACTCAGCAGTCAGCCACATTTATCTTGGAGAAGAGTTCCAGGACTTAAATGTTTGAATAGTATAAACTAGTTTTTTAAAAAGTCTGCCTGAAGCCGAAGATTAAATACTTTAAAAAGTTCACTGGGTGATCTTGGCATGTTGACATTATCTTAACAGTCTAAGCTTGTTACCTTACACCAACCTGACAGGTTCATTAGAAGCACATGAATACATATAAAAGGCATAAAAGACTGGGTCAATGAATATGAGCTCTGAATTCTAAAATTCCTTTGCATTTCTAGGCAGTACTTACCATAGTATGTTTACGTACCTGGTGAGTGACAATGCTCAAAAATTTCTGAAGTATTCATCCACATTATGCTAGCGAAATGTCAAATTGTCCTTTAATATTCAAATGCATGAACCATCACTCCTTGGCCTTTTGGCCAAGATCAAGTGTAGTATCAAATGCATGAACCATGAAAGCTATCTTAAAAGGAAAGTAACATTTAAAGGAATTGAATATAAACCTTCGGTTAATCTTGCTAGCACGTAGTCAATACATCAGTATTTTTCTGCCCCTTTTATAGTCTTACTGGAAATGACTGTAAAACAGAAACAAAGCTAAGCCATGGTAAATAGAACATTAAATGCCCAACCTAATTTATTTTGCTAAGAGAAACTGATGAACTAAAAGAGAAACAACTATTGTCTACATTTTAGATATGGGGGAAAAAACCCTGAGATTACTAATTATGTATCACCATCCTCTTAATGTAGATCCTGAAAATGATGGTATCAATATAATACATACAGTGGATTCACCTTTTAAACTGGATCTATTACCTTTGATATTTGTCTTACACTGAAAAATTCTGACATCTTCAGGAAACCAATATGATGGATAAGCTAAATGTTGACTTAAAATAGTTAAACCCCTTAATAACATCCTTTAGTTTCTATTATTTCACTGCTTAAGTTCAGCATCTGAATAACAAAGGTAACATAAGTAGTACTTAAGATCCCAAAGGCCCATTACATTCTATCAATAAAGACAAAACAAAACTACATGTTTACTGAAAATAGTCTTTTTTTCTTTG